CAATTGAGAGAGAACCAGGGTAAAGAGACCCTCCTATCCTCGTCCATGTTTAATTGTTTCTCTTCTCTCCAAATCTCTCATCCTCTACAGTGAGGGGAGGGTCTTTGTCTAGACTGAAGGATGGAGGGGGAAACCCTTACATTAAGAATCGTAACCGTAAGTCAGGGGACCCAATTATGGGCTGCTCATAACGGGAGGGAAAGAAACTTAAGGAAAAAATCGGCTCAAACCTTGTAACATCATAATGCTGCATATGCTTTTATTATTACATTGACATGAAAATCTGCAATTAAATTAAAAATTGTTCTGGAGAACTCTTGAAATCCTGAGACTATATCTGAGACCCCCTCTAGCTCAAGGAACACAGACTTAAGGGGAACGTAAAGGAAAATCTGGCAGAAACAAAAACACACACAAAATATGCCTATCATTATACTCTTCATGCCCAAATATTATGCTGAGAAGGTTATTACATTTCTTTGGTAAACATCTGAGAGTAATTAAACCTTTTATTACTCAGCAAAGGGAGATAAAGTACCTGAGTAAAAAGAGCAATAAAGTAGCCCACAAGGGACCTTGGCCCAGAGCTCTGATCCTGGAGAGGGCAGTTCCTTTCTCTGGGTCTCTGTTTTCTCATCAGTGGAATGAGGGATGGCACGTTTGATATTCAGTTTTGCTTCCAACTCCAGCCCGATGAGTGCCATGCTCTGGTGGAGACTTGGCACTAGTTGGGAATCTTTGATGTGTGGCAAGGTGGAGGGAAGGGTGGATGGCACCCGCTGATGTGTGGGACGGTGGGGTCTGTGTGAGGACCTAACTGGGGGGTTGCAGATGAGGCCTCCATGAAGGCCTTGGCTTTCTGGGGAAGGTGAGAATTGCCAGTGTCATGATTTTGTGTGCACGTCTGCAGAATTCACAACTGAACCCAGCCAAAGTCCACTTGTCCCCGGAGTTTCACTGTTGAAAGGATTATAGCTGTTAGGAGGTGAATGTGCTATTCTGATTTTCGGAATGCAATCTCATTTTCACAGGGCCTCCGGGATTTGGCTCTGCCTTCAACTGGGGTGAGACGGCTTAAATCCTCCTTCACCCAAAGTCCTGGAGGAGGCCTCCACACTCTCTGGCTCTCCCACACTCTCTGGCTCTCTGGTGTGTCTTTGATCAGCACACCCCAGGGCTCTGACCTGTTTCTGACCACCTGCTATGTGGATGAAGATACATCTGGGGCCAAGTGAGAAGACCCAGTAGCACCAGGTTTCGCCCCAAAGGAGAGAGGGAGACACGTGAGTGGTTTGGATTCCCTGGTGAAGGATGGTTAGGCACAGCGTTTCCTTGTCTTTGTTCCAGGGAGGATGGTGGATTTTCCAGGCTACAATCTGTCTGGTGCAGTCGCCTCCTTCCTATTCATCCTGCTGACAATGAAGCAGTCAGGTAGGATTCCCTTCTCCCTTTACTGTATAGTCTTCCTCGTTCCTCTTTTTCACTTATTTTATAGAAGACTTTAGAGTCATTGGCCCTGCTCATCCTATCCTGGCCGGGGTTGGGGAAGATGCCCTGTTAACCTGCCAGCTACTCCCCAAGAGGACCACAATGCACGTGGAGGTGAGGTGGTACCGCTCAGAGCCCAGCACACCTGTGTTTGTGCACAGGGATGGAGTGGAGGTGACTGAGATGCAGATGGAGGAGTACAGAGGCTGGGTAGAGTGGATAGAGAATGGCATTGCAAAGGGAAATGTGGCACTGAAGATACACAACATCCAGCCCTCCGACAATGGACAATACTGGTGCCATTTCCAGGATGGGAACTACTGTGGAGAAACAAGCTTGCTGCTCAAAGTAGCAGGTGAATATCTGGGGAAAGACACAGGGTCTCAACTGGGTGTCAGAGCTGTGGCTTCCCTCTGCAGGTCTGGGGTCTGCCCCTAGCATCCACATGGAGGGACCTGGGGAGAGTGGAGTCCAGCTTGTGTGCACTGCAAGGGGCTGGTTCCCAGAGCCCCAGGTGTATTGGGAAGACATCCGGGGAGAGAAGCTGCTGGCCGTGTCTGAGCATCGCATCCAAGATGAAGATGGCCTGTTCTATGCGGAAGCCACCCTGGTGGTCAGGAACGCCTCTGCAGAGTCTGTGTCCTGCTTGGTCCACAACCCCGTCCTCACTGAGGAGAAGGGGTCGGTCATCAGCCTCCCAGGTCAGTGCTCTGCCTCTAGGACCCACACGCTCTCCTTAATATGTTATTCTTGTTCTTTTTCCAGAGAAACTCCAGACTGAGCTGGGTAAGTACGAGGTGCTGGCACACACCTGTGGATTTCACTGTGTTTTGTCCACTCTATTTAACAGCTTCTTTAAAAGTGAATGGACCTTCCCAGCCCATCCTCGTCAGAGTGGGAGAAGATATACAGCTAACCTGTTACCTGTCCCCCAAGGCGAATGCACAGAGCATGGAGGTGAGGTGGGACCGATCCCACCGTTACCCTGCTGTGCATGTGTATATGGATGGGGACCATGTGGCTGGAGAGCAGATGGCAGAGTACAGAGGGAGGACTGTGCTGGTGAGTGACGCCATTGACGAGGGCAGACTGACCCTGCAGATACTCAGTGCCAGACCTTCGGACGACGGGCAGTACCGCTGCCTTTTTGAAAAAGATGATGTCTACCAAGAGGCCAGTTTGGATCTGAAGGTGGTAGGTAAGAATTCTAGATAGATATTTTGTATTCAAACCCCAGGCTTTGGTTGCTTTCTCTGCCCCAGGTCTGGGTTCTTCCCCACTGATCACTGTGGAGGGGCAAGAAGATGGAGAAATGCAGCCGATGTGCTCTTCAGATGGGTGGTTCCCACAGCCCCACGTGCCATGGAGGGACATGGAAGGAAAGACGATACCATCATCTTCCCAGGCCCTGACTCAAGGCAGCCACGGGCTGTTCCACGTGCAGACATTGCTAAGGGTCACAAACATCTCCGCTGTGGACGTCACTTGTTCCATCAGCATCCCCTTTTTGGGCGAGGAGAAAATCGCAACTTTTTCTCTCTCAGGTTGGTGATTCCTTATGTTCCTTCAGGTTTGGAGTTTCAAGGGATTCTTGGGTTTCCATTTTAGAGTCCAGGATGACGTTTTTGTGGAAAACACTGCTTGTTTGGGGATTGCTTCTTGCTGTGGCTGTAGGCCTGCCCAGGAAGAGGAGCTGAAAAGAGGTAAGTCAGGGAAACAGAAACAGCGGAGCACATAATTATCAGAATGGATTCTCTTTCTTTACAGTGAATGTGACATTGGCTTCAAACACAGCTCACCTGAGACTGATTTCTTCTGAACAAAACAAGCGTGTGATCCATGGACATTCAGGCAGCCAGATATCCCACAGAGATCTGACTATCTGCTCTATGGGCCAGAGGGAACTCCTGTCAGGGAGCTGGTACTGAGAGGTGGAGACTGGGAACAGGGCGCGATGGGTCCCGGAGGTTGCCAAGCACATGTTGCAAAGAAAGAGTCATCTCTGTGTCACCTGACAGTGAGTTTTAGGCAATGGATTGCAAAAGAAATGAGTTCTGGGCCATCCCCTCTCTTCCAAGCCCCATACCCTTGAAGGTGGCCCCTGAACAAGTCAGAATCCCCCTGACCGTGCCTCTGAATACCTCTCCTCTTATAACATGATTGGCAAGTGCCCTATCTACACCTTCCCCAAAACTTCCTTCTCTGGGACTCTGCACCCCGCTTCATTCTTTGGTTCCCTAATGTAGGTTCTCTGGACATTTTTTCTGTACCCACAAGAACATCTCCAACGTATCAGGAAAATAA